AGATCTGTTGTGGCCTAAATAATGCTGCTAGGGTCAAGACAGATATCCTCTTTGCTCCCCAGGCCCAGCTGCTGGCATGATTCCTATTTATAAAGGCATGGAGGCCCAAGGAATCTGTGTCTCAGCTGCCCAGTATCCCTGGGCAGGTCATAGTCAGGCACAGCCCACTTGTAAGGGCAGTGTGGTGCAGAGGGCGGAGGATGGCAACTTGAGGAGGAGGAAACAGGTATCTGTTCTCGGTGGCCCCCACCCAGACAATACGGAAGCGCCCCGTGGCCCCATGGATGGGACCGGATGCTGGCTCTCTGCCTTGGCCAAGGCATCCCAGCACAGGGAACAGGGAGAGAGGATGGGATGGAGGGAGAGAGGATGGGATGGAGAAAGAGAGTAGCTCGGATGCTGAAACAACGTTCCTCCTAGGCTAGTCTTGGTGCAGAAGCCCCGCAGCTCCGGTTTTAGAATCCCCCAGCAGGCCCTCTCGGGCCAGAGATTTGCCCCTTTGTCTCTGATACGTACAAACCTCCCTCAAGAAGGACGAGTGACTCGTCCAAAGCCGCGCAGCGGAGCCGCGGTTCCCTCTCCTGTAAACTAAGCAGACTGATAAAAGGATTAATTGCGCGAGCGACAGAGAGCATCTGGCGCACGGCGGACAGTCGCTAATTAAGAAATTAACGGGGGATGGACGAGAAAGCTGGCTGGTAAAGAAGGCGATGGTAAAGGAGGTCTGGAGGGTGCTGAGGGAGGAACCGGGCCGAAGGAAGGAAAGTAGACAGAACAGGGCCCGCGGGAATCGAGTGCAGCAAAACAGCTCCAACCTCAATCCAACGCCAGCGCCCGGCCCGCACAGCACGGAATCCCGGGGAAGGCGGAGGGCGGGGTCCGAGGCCCCGCCTGTGACCCCACCCCTTTCCTGGCCCCGCCCCCAGCCTTGAGGCCCCGCCTCTGACTCCACCCCTGTCTCTTTCTCCGCTCCGCCCCTCCTCCTCGTCCCTCCCTCAAGGCCCGGAAGCGAAAGCCTCTCCACCTCTTCCGAGCGGGGTCACGGCCCGGCCGTCGGTAACCTGGTTTCCGAGAGTGCCGGGCGGTCGGCGGGTCAGGGCAGCCCGGGGCCTGACGCCATGTCCCGGAACCTGCGCACCGCGCTCATTTTCGGCGGCTTCATCTCCCTGATCGGCGCCGCCTTCTATCCCATCTACTTCCGGCCCCTAATGAGATTGGAGGAGTACAGTGAGTGATCTCTAACCCCTTGCGGTGACCTGCTAAAGAATGATTTTTCTCTTATGTTTCTCAGAGAAGGAACAAGCTATAAATCGGGCTGGAATTGTTCAAGAGGATGTGCAGCCACCAGGTAAACTGAAAAAAAAAAATCAAAACCAAATCAATCCTGTTTTTGTTCCTGTTTCTTTCCATAGGGTTAAAAGTGTGGTCTGATCCATTTGGCAGGAAATGAGAGGGCTGTCATCAGCTCTGATTAAGAAAGGAGATTTCTTCATGCTTTCGATTCTGCATGGGGTACAGCCAGTCACCTCACCAGAGAATGACGGCTGGAGAAGAAAACTCTGTAATACCATAAATAAGAGTGCTTGTAATAAAAGACTGTGCACAAGGATTAATATTTCCCTTCTTAAGTATCAAAAGAACTCTGGAACAAATTATACCATTAGGAAGGTTTTCATGATTCAGTTGATTTTCCAAAAATGAAGCTATCTCACCCAGCTGGGTTTGGAGGAGCAATCTGCTTATTATTCTGTCGTTACCACTTACTCAAGCGAGCTGTGATATGAATACAAGCAACCAGTGGGCTCGGGAAGGTCCGGGTCTCTTCTGCCATCTTCCAGATAAGAGATTTCAGTAAAAAACTGCCATGCTGAGCTGCCTTATAGAGCTCTTCGAAAATGTTCGAGTTGATAAAGCTCTTTGAGGACAAGGTACTTCGTGCACCTCATGCTGAAGATTGCACCGTGTTGGAAAATAAATATGAAGCAAGTCAAACTAGATGCATACACTTGTGTAGAAATCAATAATCAATTAATAGAAGTGAAAAAATAGACATTAAAATGATTTATTTCTACTTTGCAGTGGTGTCTTTTTGTAAATCATCTT